TAAAAGGAAAATCTGAGTGTTGCAGATCAAGGGCACCAGGTGGGACGCAGTTGGCATGCAAGCTCAGCCAGCCAAAACATGCGCTGTCAAACCAATCACTTGGGATTACAATGTTTTGGTTTTCAGGAAAGGTTGCTTGTTGAAGCAGCCAAATTCCAGCCTGGAGAGACAGAGTTGAAATTTTAAGGAGACTTTCCCAAGAAGTATTTCGATATCTTTTCCGACACCCTGAGAAGATCACGAGGCGCCAAGAATGCACGCCCTGCGCCTCACCCCAACCCCTCTCTCAGCTACCTGGCCCCAAAACCAGGCCTCTAAAATGGATTAGAGAGGTCTGGGGCCTAAAATTGGCCTCGGAAGCGTTCTTTTTCCCTCTTTTCTCCACCCCTTCCAGAGTTCAAAACTGGGTGTGCCCTCCCTTTTCCGAACGCAGCCCCCATCCGAAGGGCGGATCCTGATTCCCGCGGGCTCAGGCCCCCGCAGGTTGGCGGGAGCCGGTGGGGGCGGGCCGGCCGAGTCCGGGGGAAGCAAAGAGAACGCTGCCGCGCGCCCCGATCAAACTCGCGCCGCCACCAGCTCACGAGCTGCGCCCCACCCTCTCCGTCACCGAAGAGGCCCAGCCAATGAGCGGGCGAGAAAGGCCGGGCCTGCGAACTAGGCACCGGGAGGGAGAGGGCCGCAGGGGGAAGGGAAGTCGAGAGCTCGAGGGCGGGCTGCTCTTGATTGACAGCTCGTTCGAACGAATCCTCCACGCGGCTTTCCTTCGCTCTCTTTTCTACTCATCCCTGCTCTTCGTCCCACCTCCTCCTCCTCCACCCCTCTCCTCTTGCCTTTCGACCCTCCCCACTTCCCCTCCCCCACTCTGCGGGCAAATCGCTGCTGAAAAGAGGTAGGGGCCGAAGCGGCGGGCTCGTGTGGAGCCGTGAGGCGGGATTGACTGGCGCTCGGGCCAATGAGAGATAGGCTCATGGCGCGGCTGTAGCTGGAACTGACCAATAGGAGGGCGGGCTGGGGGCGGAGGCCCAGGTTCCAAACGCTCCGCGGCGCCATGGGCTGAAAACTCAACCGAGATGGAATCTCCCAGTCTGAACCGGTTTCAACCGGTTCCGAGTTTGAGGCACTAGGAGGAGGGGGAGAAGCGGCTGCAGCGGCCGCGGCAGGAGCAGCGGGAGCTACAGCATCAGCAAGAGCAACAGTAGCTACAGCCCCGGCGGCGGTGCCTGTTCCAGTCTTTGCTGCTGCAGTCCGTGCAACCACCCAGAGGGGGAGGGGGGAACCACCAGTCGCTGAGGAACAAGAGAAGGGGGGAAAGTTTAGGCGAGCCTTGGGGGGGGGGGGGCCAGCGCCGGAGCCGCGTGAGAGAGGGAGCCGTGTTTTGGTAGGGGGGAGTCGGACTGCAACTGGCAGCAGAGCGTCTCCCCGGCCGTGTGGACTCTACACCCCCTACTCCTGCCGCTTCTGCTGCTGCCTGTGGCTGGAGGGTCCCCCTGGGGCTGAATCTTTGGGACTTGACCCCGTTCCCTCCCCCTTCCCTCACTCCCCAGCCGGGCGGGAGCATTTATTCCCCAGATTAATTCCCCTTTTGGGGGGGGGCGGGTGTGTGTGTGTGTGTGTGTGTGTGTGTGTGTTGGGGGAAGCGTCCCTGAAATAGTAAATATTATTGAGCTCTTTTTGCCCTTTTCCTGTCCGTTTTTTTAATTTCCTTTTTTGAGGTGGGAAAACTGAAACCCACCTTGATTCGTCCCCTCTCCCCCCTCCCCACCTTCCCTCGCCCTAATCCCCCAACGAGGAAGGAAGGAGCAGTTGGTTCAATCTCTGGGTAAGTCGACTGTGTCTTCGGGGCCGAGGGTCCATCATTCTGTCTTTGTTTGTTTGTTTTTGAGATGGAGTCTCATTCTCTTGCCCAGGCTAGAGTGTGGTGGTGCATCTCGGCTTACTGCAAACTCCGTCTCCTGGGTTCAAGCAGTTCTCCTGCCTCAGCTTCCCAAGTAGCTGGGATTACAGGTGCCCGCCTCCATGCCTGGCTGATTTTTGTATTTTTAGTAGAGACGGGGTTTTGCCATGTTGGCCAGGCTGGTCTGGAACTCCTGACCTCAAGTGATTCGCCCACCTCGGCCTCCCAAAGTGCTGGGATTACAGGTGTGAGCCACCACGCTCGGCCCATTCTGTCTAGGCAGCTTCAATTTTTTTTCTTTATTTTCAGTAATCTATGCCAGCAATTATGACAATGTTAGCAGACCATGCAGCTCGTCAGCTGCTTGATTTCAGCCAAAAACTGGATATCAACTTATTAGATAATGTGGTGAATTGCTTATACCATGGAGAAGGAGCCCAGGTAAAGTAGCCAACCAAAACTTTATAACATTACTTAAGTTTTGTTTTTTTTAATAATATTTTAGCAAAGAATGGCTCAAGAAGTACTGACACATTTAAAGGAGCATCCTGATGCTTGGACAAGAGTCGACACAATTTTGGAATTTTCTCAGAATATGAATACGAAAGTAAGCAAGTGGTGGTTTTAAAATCTGTTATTATATTCACATGCTTCTATTCTCCAATTTTCAGTACTATGGACTACAAATTTTGGAAAATGTGATAAAAACAAGGTGGAAGATTCTTCCAAGGAACCAGTGCGAAGGTAGGAAAATAAAGAATTATAAATTCAGAGTTAATTTTTTTATTACGTGCAATTTTTTTAATAGGAATAAAAAAATACGTTGTTGGCCTCATTATCAAGACGTCATCTGACCCAACTTGTGTAGAGGTAAGAGTTTATTTTGGAGCTTATTGGGAGAGAGGCTCTCATTTAATCTTTTACTTTTCCTTAGAAAGAAAAGGTGTATATCGGAAAATTAAATATGATCCTTGTTCAGGTAAGCTTTAACTTAACTGTTTTCCTTAGAAGAAGTGCGATTAACATTTCATGTCTTGTTTTAGATACTGAAACAAGAATGGCCCAAACATTGGCCAACTTTTATCAGTGATATTGTTGGAGCAAGTAGGACCAGCGAAAGTCTCTGTCAAAATAATATGGTGATTCTTAAACTCTTGAGTGAAGAAGTATTTGATTTCTCTAGTGGACAGATAACCCAAGTCAAATCTAAGCATTTAAAAGACAGGCAAGTAATAATTATGTTTTAGAATTTTAAAGAATCTGATATTTTTGTGTGTTTTTTTTTTTAGCATGTGCAATGAATTCTCACAGATATTTCAACTGTGTCAGTTTGTAATGGTAAGTGTTTTTAATTTCATTTTTAAAAACAAAAGCAATTATTTACAAGTGTGTTTTGTTATAGGAAAATTCTCAAAATGCTCCACTTGTACATGCAACCTTGGAAACATTGCTCAGATTTCTGAACTGGATTCCCCTGGGATATATTTTTGAGACCAAATTAATCAGCACATTGATTTATAAGGTACAGTGAATACATTTCAGTTATTTGTCACCAATTTTATGGTTCCCTCCCCCCTTTTAAATAGTTCCTGAATGTTCCAATGTTTCGAAATGTCTCTCTGAAGTGCCTCACTGAGATTGCTGGTGTGAGTGTAAGCCAATATGAAGAACAATTTGTAACACTATTTACTCTGACAATGATGCAACTAAAGCAGGTAATATAATACTATCTTGAAAATTGGCTGAATGCGAACTGATCGTCCCTTTTAAAATTTGCAGATGCTTCCTTTAAATACCAATATTCGACTTGCGTACTCAAATGGAAAAGATGATGAACAGAACTTCATTCAAAATCTCAGTTTGTTTCTCTGCACCTTTCTTAAGGAACATGATCAACTTATAGAAAAAAGATTAAATCTCAGGGAAACTCTTATGGAGGTAAGATATGTGGAGCTTTTGCTCCTAAAATTAATTATTTTAACAGTTTTGGTCTTCTGTGTAGGCCCTTCATTATATGTTGTTGGTATCTGAAGTAGAAGAAACTGAAATCTTTAAAATTTGTCTTGAATACTGGAATCATTTGGCTGCTGAACTCTATAGAGAGAGTCCATTCTCTACATCTGCCTCTCCGTTGCTTTCTGGAAGTCAACATTTTGATGTTCCTCCCAGGAGACAGCTATATTTGCCCATGTTATTCAAGGTAACAGAGCGGTTGGTTGAGTGTTCTTCCTGTTTTTTCTTGATTGATATATTGTTGAGTATAGGTCCGTTTATTAATGGTTAGTCGAATGGCTAAACCAGAGGAAGTATTGGTTGTAGAGAATGATCAAGGAGAAGTTGTGAGAGAATTCATGAAGGATACAGATTCCATAAATTTGTATAAGAATATGAGGGAAACATTGGGTAAGTTAATAAATACTGTTAATCTTTACCTTATTTGCATTTGAAACCATGTTTTTCTTTGTAGTTTATCTTACTCATCTGGATTATGTAGATACAGAAAGAATAATGACAGAGAAGCTTCACAATCAAGTGAATGGTACAGAGTGGTCATGGAAAAATTTGAATACATTGTGTTGGGCAATAGGCTCCATTAGTGGAGCAATGCATGAAGAGGACGAAAAACGATTTCTTGTTACTGTTATAAAGGTATGCAAGGGATAGGTATGAATTAGAATTGCCAATAAATAATACAAATTTGTCTTATTTACAGGATCTATTAGGATTATGTGAACAGAAAAGAGGCAAAGATAATAAAGCTATTATTGCATCAAATATCATGTACATAGTAGGTCAATACCCACGTTTTTTGAGAGCTCACTGGAAATTTCTGAAGACTGTAGTTAACAAGCTGTTCGAATTCATGCATGGTAAATCTCTTTCTTTACTATATTTTGCTTTTGACAAAATAAATGAATATTTTTGTCTTGTTAGAGACCCATGATGGAGTCCAGGATATGGCTTGTGATACTTTCATTAAAATAGCCCAAAAATGCCGCAGGCATTTCGTTCAGGTTCAGGTTGGAGAAGTGATGCCATTTATTGATGAAATTTTGAACAACATTAACACTATTATTTGTGATCTTCAGCCTCAACAGGTATGTTAAGCACTGAGCATATGTTATTTTTAATAAACGTTAAAATGTCTGCTTTTTAAAATAGGTTCATACGTTTTATGAAGCTGTGGGGTACATGATTGGTGCACAAACAGATCAAACAGTACAAGAACACTTGATAGAAAAGTACATGTTACTCCCTAATCAAGTGTGGGATAGTATAATCCAGCAGGCAACCAAAGTAAGTATTTCTACCTTTTCTTAAAAGTTTTCTGATAAATGGAATTTGCTTTTTTTCCTCCAAGAATGTGGATATACTGAAAGATCCTGAAACAGTCAAGCAGCTTGGTAGCATTTTGAAAACAAATGTGAGAGCCTGCAAAGCTGTTGGACACCCCTTTGTAATTCAGCTTGGAAGAATTTATTTAGATATGCTTAATGTATACAAGTGCCTCAGTGAAAATATTTCTGCAGCTATCCAAGCTAATGGTAGGTGATTCTGATTTCTTACACAATGCAGTAAAATTAGATTCCATTTGATTCTGTTTTGTAGGTGAAATGGTTACAAAGCAACCATTGATTAGAAGTATGCGAACTGTAAAAAGGGAAACTTTAAAGTTAATATCTGGTTGGGTGAGCCGATCCAATGATCCACAGATGGTAAGTGAGAGATGCTTTGCTTTTGATTTCTATAAAACATAACTTTTTTTTCCCTCCCCAACAGGTCGCTGAAAATTTTGTTCCCCCTCTGTTGGATGCAGTTCTCATTGATTATCAGAGAAATGTCCCAGCTGCTAGAGAACCAGAAGTGCTTAGTACTATGGCCATAATTGTCAACAAGTTAGGGGGACATATAACAGCTGAAATACCTCAAATATTTGATGCTGTTTTTGAATGCACATTGAATATGATAAATAAGGTGTGTAATATTTCAGTTATGTAAGGGGGAAAAACATTATTTTGTTTCCACCACTTATTTTTAGGACTTTGAAGAATATCCTGAACATAGAACGAACTTTTTCTTACTACTTCAGGCTGTCAATTCTCATTGTTTCCCAGCATTCCTTGCTATTCCACCTACACAGTTTAAACTTGTTTTGGATTCCATCATTTGGGCTTTCAAACATACTATGAGGAATGTCGCAGATACGGGTAAATAAAAGATGTTCTTTTATTCATTTGCCGTAACTTTCCATTGGTATTCTATGTCTTTTAGGCTTACAGATACTTTTTACACTCTTACAAAATGTTGCACAAGAAGAAGCTGCAGCTCAGAGTTTTTATCAAACTTATTTTTGTGATATTCTCCAGCATATCTTTTCTGTTGTGACAGACACTTCACATACTGCTGGTAAGAATTTAATACGATTTAAATGTTAAGTGTTTGGAGTTAATAATTTTCTTCTTATCAACAGGTTTAACAATGCATGCATCAATTCTTGCATATATGTTTAATTTGGTTGAAGAAGGAAAAATAAGTACATCATTAAATCCTGGAAATCCAGTTAACAACCAAATCTTTCTTCAGGAATATGTGGCTAATCTCCTTAAGTCGGCCTTCCCTCACCTACAAGAGTAAATATACCTTTTAATAAACGTAGAATGTTTCATTATTTAATCATTGTGTTTTGATTTGCAGTGCTCAAGTAAAGCTCTTTGTGACAGGGCTTTTCAGCTTAAATCAAGATATTCCTGCTTTCAAGGAACATTTAAGAGATTTCCTAGTTCAAATAAAGGTATGTATTTATTTGCTCTTGCAGAAATATTATGCGTTGACATTTCAACTATCTGTTTTCACAGGAATTTGCAGGTGAAGACACTTCTGATTTGTTTTTGGAAGAGAGAGAAATAGCCCTACGGCAGGCTGATGAAGAGAAACATAAACGTCAAATGTCTGTCCCTGGCATCTTTAATCCACATGAGATTCCAGAAGAAATGTGTGATTAAAATCCAAATTCATGCTGTTTTTTTTCTCTGCAACTCGTTAGCAGAGGAAAACAGCATGTGGGTATTTGTCGACCAAAATGATGCCAATTTGTAAATTAAAATGTCACCTAGTGGCCCTTTTTCTTATGTGTTTTTTTGTATAAGAAATTTTCTGTGAAATATCCTTCCATTGTTTAAGCTTTTGTTTTGGTCATCTTTATTTAGTTTGCATGAAGTTGAAAATTAAGGCATTTTTAAAAATTTTACTTCATGCCCATTTTTGTGGCTGGGCTGGGGGGAGGAGGCAAATTCGATTTGAACATATACTTGTAATTCTAATGCAAAATTATACAATTTTTCCTGTAAACAATACCAATTTTTAATTAGGGAGCATTTTCCTTCTAGTCTATTTCAGCCTAGAAGAAAAGATAATGAGTAAAACAAATTGCGTTGTTTAAAGGATTATAGTGCTGCATTGTCTGAAGTTAGCACCTCTTGGACTGAATCGTTTGTCTAGACTACATGTATTACAAAGTCTCTTTGGCAAGATTGCAGCAAGATCATGTGCATATCATCCCATTGTAAAGCGACTTCAAAAATATGGGAACACAGTTAGTTATTTTTACACAGTTCTTTTTGTTTTTGTGTGTGTGTGCTGTCGCTTGTCGACAACAGCTTTTTGTTTTCCTCAATGAGGAGTGTTGCTCATTTGTGAGCCTTCATTAACTCGAAGTGAAATGGTTAAAAATATTTATCCTGTTAGAATAGGCTGCATCTTTTTAACAACTCATTAAAAAACAAAACAACTCTGGCTTTTGAGATGACTTATACTAATTTACATTGTTTACCAAGCTGTAGTGCTTTAAGAACACTACTTAAAAAGCAAAATAAACTTGGTTTACATTTATTTTTCCTTTATTGACTCATTTATTCCTATATTAATGATAGTGGGTATTTGTGTTTAAGCATCAAGTAACATTTTAAATGAAGTTGGACCCCTTGATTTACAAACAAGATTTCTAAG